GGTTGCGGTGAGCTCAGATGGCGCCATTGTACTCCTGTCTGGGCAACAAGAGCAAAACACAGTCTTAAAAAAAAAAAAAAATTCTTACACTTACATGCGTAGAGGTCAATTTTTAACTGGATTGGTGGCAAAAGAAGAGCTGGAAATGATGTTTAATGATACTATGATGCTTACACTGAGCCGTCTTGTTTGGGTGGTCTAAGGTAGCAGTGAATCTAAATAGTCATTGCCAGTTGAAAAACTATTAATGAACCATCTCCCTCCACATTCCCCTTTCTTTAAAACATTTAAATATTCTTAACTTAGTTGCACACTATTGATGTGATAAAAACTTATAAGCCTTTTAAGTTTAGAGTTGTATTATTTGGTAGGATGATGATTGTGATTTAATCTGCTGATCATTAGTTTACTTTTGTTTTCTGAGTCAGATGCTCACCCAGTTTTACCATGATTTTTGGAAAGCTTGGCTAGAAATAAAATAGAACATTTGCTTCTCTGTCCCCAAGCATTATGTTATTTCTTATTTCTCTTTATAATTCCCTCTCTGTCCAGGTATACCTGGTTTAAGACTTCTCATTTGTAACCTCAGTGTTCACATTTGAAACAAGAAAAGTGCATTAACATGAGAATCATTCTGGTGCAAAGATTCTCAGGATTTGTAATATCCTTAAGAATCACCCAAGGAGCTTATTGAAAATGCACATTCCTGGATTTACTCTCAAGTATGGTACCCCAGGGTCTGCATACTTCACAAGCGTCCCTGGTGGTTTTAGGGCAAGTGGTGAAAAAAGTACACTTGGAGAAACTATTCTAGAGTTGTAGACTAGACTAGGGAATAAAGAAACATAAATGTCCTTCATTCCTGAGCACTAACCCCGCCATTATGTGAATGCATATTAATGGATACTTAATCACATTGAATTACAGTATGCAGATTTTATTAAGAACATGTCTACCTCTTATTCTGATGCTGTGAATGTCTACCACAATGAGAAAGTAATTTTAAAATCATTTCTATTTGTGTAAGAGAAACCCGAGTTTGAGGACCTTATTTTATTCTACGCTGTTTAGATTTGTATCCTCTGGTAATTTAGTGGCATTAGTCACCTGCTAATTAATCTTTTTCCTTTCCCCTGTGTTCCATATAGAGAAAAGTGGTAAAGAATCTACCTCACTGGGAATGTCATCATTACCAACTTCAGATGGGTTTAACCATCCCGCCCGTTCTTCAGGACAGAGTCCTGATGTTGGTAATCCTATGAGTCTTGCTCGCTCTGTCTCTGCTTCAGTCTGCCCTATCAAGCCCAGTGACTCAGATCGCATTGAACCTAAAGCTGTGAAGGCTTTGAAGGCTTCAGCTGAATTCCAGCTAAACTCTGAAAAGAAAGAACATCTTTCTTTACAAGATCTTTCTGATCATGCTTCCTCAGCAGACCATGCTCCAACAGACCAGAGTCCAGCTATGCCTATGCAGAATTCATCCGAAGAAATAACTGTTGCAGGTAATCTGGAGAAATCTGCTGAAAGAAGCACCCAGGGCCTCAAATTTCATCTCCATACAAGACAGGAAGCTAGTTTATCTGTCACATCTACTAGGATGCATGAACCACAGATGTTTCTAGGTGAAAAGGATTGGCATCCAGAAAATCAGAACCTGAGTCAAGTGAGTGACCCTCAGCAGCACGAAGAACCAGGGAATGAACAGTATGAGGTTGCACAACAAAAAGCTTCACATGACCAAGAATATCTTTGTAACATAGGGGACCTTGAGCTTCCTGAAGAAAGGCAACAGAATCAACACAAAATTGTTGATTTGGAAGCTACGATGAAAGGAAATGGGCTCCCACAGAATGTGGATCCTCCAAGTGCGAAGAAAAGTATTCCATCTTCAGAATGCAGTGGCTGCTCAAATTCAGAAACATTTATGGAAATCGATACAGCTCAACAGTCCCTAGTTACTTTGCTTAATTCAACAGGCAGGCAGAATGCCAATGTCAAGAACATTGGTGCATTGGATCTCACTTTAGATAATCCCTTGATGGAAGTAGAAACATCAAAATGTAACCCTTCATCTGAAATTTTGAATGATTCCATTTCCACTCAGGATTTACAGCCCCCAGAAACTAATGTTGAAATACCTGGAACAAATAAAGAATATGGCCATTACTCCTCTCCAAGTCTCTGTGGCAGTTGTCAGCCTTCTGTGGAGTCAGCAGAAGAATCTTGCCCGTCTATAACGGCAGCCTTGAAAGAACTTCATGAACTTTTGGTTGTTAGCAGTAAACCAGCTTCAGAAAATACATCTGAAGAAGTAATCTGTCAATCAGAAACCATAGCTGAGGGCCAAACCAGTATTAAAGACCTTTCTGAAAGATGGACCCAAAATGAGCATCTTACCCAGAATGAACAGTGTCCACAAGTCTCCTTTCATCAGGCCATATCTGTATCAGTGGAGACAGAAAAATTAACAGGTACTTCATCTGACACTGGAAGAGAAGCTGTAGAAAATGTAAACTTCAGGAGTCTAGGTGATGGCCTGTCAACCGATAAGGAAGGTGTCCCCAAATCTAGGGAATCCATAAATAAGAACCGTTCTGTCACTGTAACCTCAGCTAAAACATCCAATCAGTTACACTGCACCTTAGGTGTAGAAATTTCACCCAAACTTTTAGCAGGTGAGGAGGATGCACTCAATCAGACTTCTGAGCAAACTAAGTCTTTGTCATCCAATTTCATATTGGTTAAAGACTTAGGTCAGGGCATACAGAATTCAGTAACAGACAGGCCTGAAACCAGAGAAAATGTCTGTCCTGATGCTTCGAGGCCATTACTTGAATATGAACCACCTACCAGCCATCCATCATCAAGTCCTGCCATTCTTCCACCATTGATTTTTCCTGCCACAGATATTGACCGCATTCTCCGTGCTGGCTTTACTTTGCAGGAAGCTCTTGGAGCTTTGCATCGAGTTGGTGGGAATGCAGACCTTGCACTTCTTGTTTTGCTCGCAAAAAACATCGTAGTTCCTACATGACTGTGGGAAAGTGGGCTAGACCGTTCTCCATTCCCTTTAAACAAAAGAAAGCTCTCTCTATATACACGCACACATACACACTCACCACATATACAGTATATATAGAAACCTGCAAGCAGAATGTTGAGCCAGATTTTTTTTAAAGATTTTTTTCGGCCAAAGTAATTTATGATCTTTTGTCTGATGAATTTGTCTATCCTACTTGTTAAAATTTAGGCCTTTTTAAATGTATTGGCAGTATGTGCATACAGAAGCTTTTTATTCTCATTAAGATGTATCCTGGAATAAAATGGATGGTTTTGTGTGTAGCATACTGTTTTAGAATGAGAGTAAATGCTTTGAA